TGAATAATTGTTTCAAGAGCTCAACAGATGACAAGCTTCTTTTCTAGAAATAAGACATTTTTTGACAACTTTATCATGTATAACAGATCTGTTTTTTTTCCTTGTGTTCTTCCAAGCTTCTGGTTAGAGAAAAAGAGAAAAAAAAAAAAGGAAAATGTGTCTAAAGTCCATCAGTGTTAACTCCCTGTGACAGGGATGAAGGAAAATACTTTAATAGTTCAAAAAATAATAATGCTGAAAGCTCTCTACGAAAGACTGAATGTAAAAGTAAAAAGTGTACATAGTTGTAAAAAAAAGGAGTTTTTAAACATGTTTATTTTCTATGCACTTTTTTTTATTTAAGTGATAGTTTAATTAATAAACATGTCAAGTTTATTGCTGCACATGGTTAAGCTTCCTTTTGGCTTTGGTTGGAGAGGGTGGAGAAAAGCGGGAGGGGCATGGCCTGTGACCTGGTCACAAAGTACCTTCCACAGTCCTTTACTTTAAGGTGGCATCACTAAATTATTCCCTGTAGCCCACCTTCAGGTCCACTCCACACTGGCTCTCTTGACTATTTTCTTCCTTTATTCATCAGTGATGTATGTTCAGGACCTAATTAATTGTGGATATGAGGCAGGGTCAAGAGGACAAAGGAACAGGGCCTTTACCTTCTACATAGCTCCCCTGTTTCATCCAAGGAGGTTAAGTATTGATTTTTATCGGTTTTCTCAACTGTGAATATAATAAACTGAAAGCATTTCAGGGAGAAGCTGGAGAACACCTTCTCTAGCTGCACTCCACCTTAAGGCTGAAGCTGGATTTGTTTACTGTTTCTCCTGGGGGCAGGGGCAGTTGAGAAATAACCAAGTAGTCTGCCAAGCCAGGGTCAACCCTCCAGGCCACAGGTTGAGCAAATGCTACAGCCATGGACAGGGAGACACTCCTCACGAAGGGGTGGTCCTCATCCTTTCAGATCAACTTCCTGCTGGAGGCTCCACCCTCACCACGTCCCTCCCTCTTCTCTCATCTGGAGTCACCTTTTGGGATTTTGGAGTTGAGCACCATGGGGACTCCAAATGATCAGGCAGTGCTGCAGGCCATCTTCAACCCTGACACCCCATTTGGAGACATTGTTGGATTGGACCTCGGAGAGGAAGCAGAAAAGGAAGAACGAGAAGAAGGTGGGCATTTGATCTGGAGTGTAGCTCTGCACGATGTTAAACTCTCACATTTTTGTCATAACAGAGAATACCACCACCAGAACAGAAGACTGAAATAAGGCAGGGCATGGTTGCTCAGTTGAGTGGTTCCAATATAGCAAGCACAACCAGTAACCGTTAAACACTGTCACAAGCCAAGCTCCAAACTAACTCTTCCGCAGTGAGTGCGTTCACTGGCTTTTCCATTAATCCCCTGGCTTCTCCTGGCTCCTTCCCTGGCCCAGATGAAGTTTTCCCTCAAGCACAGCTGGAACAGTCCAAGGCCCTGGAGCTGCAGGGGGTGATGGCAGCAGAGGCTGGGGACCTCAGCACAGCCCTGGAGAGGTTTGGCCAAGCCATCTGCCTGCTGCCTGAGAGGGCTTCAGCCTACAACAACCGTGCCCAGGCCCGGCGACTCCAGGGAGACGTGGCAGGTAAGGGGAGATGCCCTGTATCCTCTGCAAAACCCCCGCCCCGCCCGTCTCGTCGGTCCCGCAGGCGCCCTGGAGGATCTGGAACGCGCGGTGGAGCTGAGCGGCGGCCGGGGCCGCGCCGCCCGCCAGAGCTTTGTGCAGCGCGGACTCCTGGCGCGGCTGCAGGGCCGAGACGACGACGCCCGCAGGGACTTCGAGAGGGCGGCACGGCTGGGCAGCCCCTTCGCGCGGCGCCAGCTGGTGCTGCTCAACCCCTACGCCGCGCTGTGCAACCGCATGCTGGCCGACATGATGGGGCAGCTGCGCCGCCCCCGTGACAGCCGCTGAGCGCCGCGGACCCGGGCGTCCGCGGGCGAGGGGACGGGACTGGGCCCTGAACCAATAAAGCCGTCGGGCCTCACCGACTCCGCCTGCTCCTGCGTCCTGCCCGCGCCCG